CAGCCGGCTTGAGGCACAGGGGATGTGGCCTCCTCCCACACACTTACCTCCCTGACTACATCTTAGGCTGACATCCAGATTAACTCATATTCCCTACAGGGAGCTGCACGGCCAGAAGCTGCTGGTTGCAGAAGCCACCAGCTGGTTGTACAAGCACCGCTCCCCTGGTTGTGGGTGACAGATGAGATGCACTCACGTGAACACACATGCATGTGCACACACACATGCACACAGACGCACACACAAACACACACAGGCATACACACGCACACGCACATCCACACACACACATGCGCACACACACGCACACGCCTGCACTCACACACCCCCGTCGGCCCCAAGCAGGAAGGCGCCCCCGGCACACCAGCCCCTCTCAGCGCCCCCAGCGGGCCCGGCGCCTGGAGGGTTAAGGCGGGCGCGTCCCGCGGGTGGGCGGGGGGGGGGGGACGGGACCGGTGCCGGGAGCTCCGCTGCCCTGGCGTCCCCTGGGTCCAGGCCCAGTCGCTCCTTGGGCCTCTCTCGCGGGGCCGCCTCCGCCTCCTCCTTGCCGAGACGGGCGTGGGGCACGGGGTCGCCGCCCGGCGGGGAGCTCATCCGGCGGCGCAGACGCCCCGCGGCTCCGGGGAGGGACTTGGCCTGGGCCCCGGCCCCGCGCTCCTCTGGGGAGGAGCCGAGAGGCTGCAGCTGGCGGCGGCGGCCCCGGGCGGGAGGGGGTCCCAGGAAGCGGCCAGGCCGGAGCCCCCCACTCGGCCGCAGCTGCTGGCCTGGCCAGAACCGAGCGCGCCCTCCCGGTCTCCGCCGCTTCCCTCTGCAAACCGCGGGCAGGAGGAGCCCTCTCCTTAGCGGGCCCGGAGCTCAGAGGCGTCGCGGGGCGCGGCCGAGGGGAGGAGGAAGGAGAGCGGGAGCGCAGCCGGCCCGGGCCCAGCCGTGACTCGTGGGGCGGCGGCTCCGCCAATCTGTGGGCGCTGACGCGGGGGGCGGCTCCGCGGCGCTCGATATCTGCCCGCCCGGGACGCGGGGCGCCGAGAGGCTCGGCCAGGCGGGAGCTGCGCTCGGGGCGGCCGCTGCACCTGCCCGGGACCCCGCCGGCCGCTCCCCGCGCCCACCCCTTCCGCCCTTCGCCCCCCCCTTCCCCCCAGCCCCGGTCTCCCGGGCGCGGCGTGAGAGCAGAGCCCGGCCCGGAGGAGCCGCCCCTTCCCCGCCCGCCCGCCCGGCGCCTGGAGAGGAGCGCGCTGAGGATCGGGACGCCTGCGGCCGCCGCCACCGCCCAGGCCCGTCGCGCCCCGGCCGGGATGGACCCACACGCCCGATGAGCCCCGCGCCGGCGGCTGCGAGCGCCGAGCCTCCCCCTGCTGCGGCCCCAGCCGCCCCCCGCGCGCCCGGCTCCGCGGACCAGGACCCCTGGGCTCCCCGGCTGAGGGCGCGGCCGCTCCGGAGAGGCCGAGCGGGGACGGGCCCGAGATGGCGCGGGGACCCAGCGCTCCGGCGGCGGGCGCCCTGCACGCGGCCCGGGCCCGGGGACAGCCCCGGAGCTGGTAGCCGCCCGGCACCGATGGACCTTGACCCGCGAGGCGGCGCCGCGCTCGTGCCCAGCTGCAGCTAGAGGGGCGCGCGGGCAGAACGCGCTCCAGGCCCGGGCCGGCCCGCGCGGCCATGAAGATGATGCTGGTGCGCCGGTTCCGCGTGCTCATCCTGATGGTGTTCCTGGTGGCCTGCGCGCTGCACATCGCCCTGGACCTGCTGCCCAGGCTGGAGCGACGCGGCGCGCGGCCCTCGGGGGAGCCCGGCTGTTCGTGCGCGCAGCCCGCCGCCGAGGTGGCCGCGCCCGGCTGGGCCCAGGTTCGGGGCCGCCCCGGGGAGCCCCCGGCCGCCTCCTCCGCCGCCGGCGACGCGGGCTGGCCCAACAAGCACACGCTCCGCATCCTGCAGGACTTCAGCTCCGACCCCTCCTCCAACCTCTCGTCCCACTCGCTGGAGAAACTGCCGCCCGCGGCCGAGCCGGCCGAGCGCGCCTTGCGGGGGCGGGATCCCGGCGCCCTAAGACCCCACGACCCCGCGCACCGGCCGCTGCTGCGAGACCCCGGCCCGCGTCGGTCCGAGTCGCCCCCCGGCCCCGGCGGAGACGCCTCCCTCCTGGCCAGGCTGTTCGAGCACCCGCTTTACCGGGTGGCGGTTCCGCCGCTCACGGAGGAGGACGTCCTGTTCAATGTGAACAGCGACACCAGGCTCAGCCCCAAAGCGGCGGAGAACCCGGACTGGTGAGTGGGGGCTGGCAGGTGCCCACCCCCAAATGCTGATGTTCGTCCTCGCTGCTCCCTGCAGGCCGCATGCGGGTGCTGAAGGTGCAGAATTCCTCTCCCCCGGGGAGGCGGCCGTGGACTCCTATCCCAACTGGCTCAAGTTCCACATTGGTATCAACCGGTACGAGCTGTACTCCAGACACAACCCGGCCATCGAGGCCCTGCTGCACGACCTCAGCTCCCAGAGGATCACCAGCGTGGGTAGGTGTCCTTGGGTGCACTCAGGGCCGTCT